GGATAGTTATGACTCAACGTGAAAAGGGCTATAATATAAACAGATAGAAAATACAGGATCTGTTGTTAAGGAGTACCAAAATGTGTGATATAAAAATAATGTTCAGGGGGTTGGGCGGAGGGAGAGCATCAGGATAAATAGCTAATGCATGTGGAGCTTAATACCTAGGTGATGGGTGTGCAAACCACCATAGCACACGTTTTACCTTTGTAATAAACCTGCACGTCCCGCACACGTATCCCGGAACTTAAAAATTAAAATAATAATATTCTTAAAACTAGGCAGAAGACCTTAACCTGTCAGGGACTAGTGTGCATTCTGGAAGTAGCATTCCCACATGAGAATTATGGGTTTTAGAGTTTTTGGTTTTTTAAAAAATTCGACACAAGGGTTGTCCTGAAAACAGCTGGACTCAGTAACAAACATATCAAGCACCTTAAGAGTATGTACTGAGAATGAGTCCCACCTCGAGACGCTTATAAACTAGTAACTTTAGGAATGGACATCAGGGACTGGAGACTTTTGAAGGGTGACCAGCAAGTGTTATGGACACGGAGACAGAGAGGTATAGAAGTGCAAGAGATTCGAGGTCACGAAATTGTTCCGTCCCTACACCTACTGCTCATTAAAGCAGTGGCCGGGGCCTCACCGTACACGTTGGACAGGACTTGCCCCTGTAAAACTACAACGGCAGAGAAGAAGGGAGGGAACAAGATAAGTCTCTGCAATGAGCGCCGACACCTCTCCCCGGGCCAGGCGAGTTCCTCAAGACCCCGCTCCCACCTCCCGGGGCCCGAAGTGGGAAGGAAGAACTCCTGGGAATAGAGTGGCAAGGCTGGGCGGCCGGCAGAAAAGCATCCCGGCCTCTCGGGCTCCCAGCTCGATACGCACCGCAGAGCGCCAGGAACCGACCAGAGGCAGGCTGGTCTTCCTTGGGGGCTGCCGCGACGCGCTGTGGCTCTGCTTCCGGGTCGGAGGGCGAGCGCAGCGATTGGCTCCCGGGGCCTCCCGCGAGGTTTGAACTGTATTCAGCGGCGACAGCGGCGACTGCGGCGGCCGCGGGAGGGCATCCCGTTGGGGATCCTTCCGCACACTGAAGAGTACGTCTTCGGGTCTACCCCTAATCACGTAAGTCTCGCGTCTGCCCTACCTGCCCTGTCTACTTTAACTTTGTATTCTGTCCTACTTTAAGATAATGGCTGTGTTTAATCAGAAGTCTGTCTCGGATATGATTAAAGAGTTTCGAAAAAATTGGCGTGCTCTTTGTAACTCTGAGAGAACTACTCTATGTGGTGCAGACTCCATGCTCTTGGCATTGCAGCTTTCTATGGCGGAGAACAACAAACAGGTTGGTAAACTATATTTGGGTTAACTTGTTTTGATATTGTCCTCTAATTTTTTTTTTCTTGTAGTGTCCTAGTGTGGCTTTGGAATCCGGGTCATGGTTGTTTCATAAAATGAGTTTGGAAGTATTCCCTTTTCATTTTTTTGGAAGAGTTCTTAGTGCATACAGAACATTCGTCAAGATAGATCATATGTTAGCCCACAAAACAAGTCTTAACAAATTTAAGAAGATTGAAATCATACTGAGTATCTTTTCTGATTACAGTGGTATGAAACTAGAAATCTGTAACAGGAAGAATTTGGAAAATTAACAAACACGTGGAAATTAACCAACGGTTCGAAGAAGAAATTAAAAGGAAATTTAAAAAAACCTTAAAAAATATGGAAGTACAACATACCACAACTTATGGGATAGAGCAAAAGCAATTCTAAGAGGAAAGCTTATAGCAATAAACACCTACATTGAAAGAAAAAAAGATCTTTAATAAACTTAACATTACACCAAAAGAAACTAGGAAAAGAACACACTAAGCCCAAACTTAGCAGAAGGAAGAGAATAATAAAGATGAGAGCAGAAATAAATGAAATAGAGACTAAAAAAACAATAGCAAAGATCAATGAAGCTAAGAGTTGGCTTTTTGAAAAGATAAACAAAATCAACAAACCTTTAGGTAAAAGTAAGAAAAAAGAGAAGCCTCAAAAAAAAAAAAAAAGAAATGAAAAAGGATACATTATAACTAATACCACAGAAATAAAACAGGTCATAAAAGACTACTATGAACAATTTGTATGCCAACAAATTGGATAACCTAGAAGAAATGGATAAATTCCTTGACACGTACTATCTACCAAGACTACATCATGAAGAAATAGGAACTCTGAATAGACCAATAAGAAATAAGGACATTGAATCAGTAATAAAAAGTCTTTTATTAAAGAAAAGCCCAGGACCTGATGGCTTTACTGCTGAATTCTACCAAACATTTAAAGAACTAATACCAATCCTTCTCAAACTCTTCCAAAAGCATGCAGAAGGGGGAACACTTTCCAGCTCATTTTATGAAGCCAGTAGGTAAGTATTCTCCTCATAGACTTTCTATTCATCACCACGCCTAGCTAATTTTTTGTATTTTTAGGAGAGACGGGGTTTCACCATGTTAGCCAGGATGGTCTCGATCTCCTGACTTCGTGATCCACCCGCCTCGGCCTCCCAAAGTGCTAAAATTACAGGCGTGAACCACCACGTAAGTTTTTAATTCTCTGAAGTTTGAGAACAATTTTTTTTTTTTTTGGCATTATCTTTTTCAGCACAGTGGAGAATTTACAGTCTCTCTCAGTGATGTTTTATTGACATGGAAATACTTGCTCCATGAGAAATTGAACTTACCAGTTGAAAACATGGACGTGACTGACCATTATGAGGACGTTAGGAAGATTTATGATGATTTCTTGAAGAACAGTAATATGTTAGATCTGATTGATGTTTATCAAAAATGTAGGGCTTTGACTTCTAATTGTGAAAATTATAACACAGTATCTCCTGTAAGTATTTTTTAAACAATTCTATTTTAATCATTTTATTAGTAATACTCTATGTTTTCTACAGAGTCAACTACTGGATTTTCTGTCTGGCAAACAGTATGCAGTAGGTGATGAAACTGATCTTTCTATACCAACATCACCAACAAGTAAATACAACCGTGATAATGAAAAGGTACTGATAAACTGTGAGTAAATTAAAGCAGATAAAGAAATTAACTGAATATTTTATTGCACAGGTGCAGCTGCTAGCAAGGAAAATTATCTTTTCATATTTAAATCTGCTAGTGAATTCAAAGAATGACCTGGCTGTGGCTTATATTCTCAATATTCCTGATAGAGGACTAGGAAGAGAAGCCTTCACTGATTTGAAACATGCTGCTCGAGAGAAACAAATGTCTATCTTTTTGGTATGGTTGTGTGACATGTTCAAAATTAAGACGACATAACTTATCCGTTTGTTTTAATTCATAGGTGGCCACGTCTTTTATTAGAACAATAGAGCTTGGAGGGAAAGGATATGCACCACCACCATCAGATCCTTTAAGGACACATGTAAAGGGATTGTCTAATTTTATTAATTTCATTGACAAATTAGATGAGATTCTTGGAGAAATACCAAACCCAAGGTAATGACTTTTCATATATTACAAATATGTTTATAAATTTTTGCCTTTTTTTTTTTTGACATAGGTCTCCCACACAGGTGAATAATTCGATAAAACCCCTAAGAGAACGCATCTGTGTGTCAATGCAAGAGAAAAAAATTAAGGTACAATTTAATGCATGCCATGAAAATAGCAATTGCATATTTTCTTCTTTCTTTCTGTTACTAGATGAAGCAAACTTTAATTAGATCCCAATTTGCTTGTACTTATAAAGATGACTACATGATAAGCAAGGATAATTGGAATAATGTTAATTTAGCATCAAAGCCTTTGTGTGTTCTTTACATGGAAAATGACCTTTCTGGTAATTGACCTTATTTGTGCAATTAAATAACAAATTCCTTTCCCCTTTTTATCTTGCATAACAGAGGGTGTAAATCCATCTGTTGGAAGATCAACAATTGGAACGAGTTTTGGAAATGTTCATCTGGACAGAAGTAAAAATGAAAAAGTATCAAGAAAATCAACCAGTCAGACAGGAAATAAAAGCTCAAAAAGGAAACAGGTGGATTTGGATGGTGAAAATATTCTCTGTGATAATAGAAATGAACCACCTCAACATAAAAATGCTAAAATACCTAAGAAATCAAATGATTCACAGAATAGATTGTACGGCAAACTAGCTAAAGTAGCAAAAAGTAATAAATGTACTGCCAAGGACAAGTTGATTTCTGGCCAGGCAAAGTTAACTCAGTTTTTTAGACTATAAATTTGTGTCTTATATGCTTTAGGTTTATGTATCTATAAACCATTCACCAAAGACATGCTTAATTTTTAAGAGATCAAGGTGTAAATTATGATGATTTATTATTTTGGTCTACAGTGTATGTAAGGTTAGTATGTTAAGCATTGTTTAAAAATACTAGTAAGTCATAATTATGCAGAATTTTCACAAAGTTTAATGCACAGAGAAAGCATATCATTTCAGTTACTGATACATCTTAACACTACTTTCTTTTAAAACAGACATTTAACATACACAAGTTATAGTAGCAGTATGGGCTTCTCCTCCCATTGGCAATTAAATGCTTTTATTTTCTTCTGAAAAGATGATGTGGACCAACAGGTATCAGACTTGCCAACAAGGTCGGTAGACTCTTCCCAGCATACATCTGAGCACTGAAGGAAGAAGAAAGTTTAAATTGTTTAAAGGACTATAATTATCACACAAAATTTATTAAGAAAAAAAGAATGGATCTAGTATAACTAATTCTGAGTAAACCAAAATGATAATAATTAATTGTTGCTATTTAATCCCACATTTTTGGCAGGTGTAATTGAGCCATGGTCTTATTTGATTTTGTTATGATTGCATCCAAATTCACTTTAACTCAGAGTTCTGTTTAATGGTGGTAGGATGTAAGAATTGAATTTTGAAAAGACTACTCACTGTCAAAATCTCTCCTTCCTATAGGAAATTTAGCTGAGTTTTCTTCATCCCCAATTTCTCTCTTTTCTTGTGTTGATTCAGTATTCTGAACTCCATTCTCAGCTGGGAAAGCTACAGATCCTTTTAGTGCAAGATAAGGTTTTATAGCCAGATTCAGTGGCAGACCATGATTTAAGAAATTATGTTTGGAGCCTGTGTTCTGTAAAGAGAAGGTTGATTTGGTTTTTAGCTATCGTATTCGGAGTGGAACTATAATACAATTGTATAATATTCTTGTTGATCAATTCAAAGTTACTCTGCACTGTTTTTGACTTTTTAAAAATACCTTAGATGCAAATTTATAGGAGAAAAAACACTTTCAGATAAGAGGTGTTTGCTGGGATGGAAGAACTACCTGGCATGTAAGAAATATCGTCAGTCGTCCTAATGCATATTGTGACTGTTTGCATATACTTCTGTTTATAAAAGTATCAGTTTTACTTTTCAGAGGATTTGTAAGAATCATTTAAATTTTCATTGAAATAAACGACAAGTCACATTGCCACTTACCTTTGAAACTTTATTTTCCTCTTCGTTCATG